TATCTTGGGTAAGTTATTTAATATTTTTCATGCCTCAGTGTTCTTATTGGAAAAATAGGAATAATAATAATACTCACATATTTTATTAAATTTATATAATGAAATTAGTCAATATCTGTTGATGAATACATGTTGCCAATTATCATTGTTGTTTCTATTAAATCAGTCAATGAGTGAAGATGTATGTAGAAGGTGCAACTATTTACACCATTAAGTATATCAGAGAGACATGCATTTTAAGAGTGACAAGTCAGATTAACCTAGTTGTAGGTAGACTTTTGGGACATTTTAAGGTTTCAGAACAATCTGAAGGTGGAAAGTATATCACTTGTCTGGATGCAGATATTGCAGCATTGTTGAAACAAAGGAAGAGGATGAAAATAAGGTAAAGTTGCTTTTAAAATGATGCATCTGAGAAAAAAATGGAATAGACAAATGAGGATGCAGGAATAAATTGACCCTGAAAGAGATCAGAATTTTCTTCAGAATGACTTTGAAACCAGGCACATATCCAAAGTAGTTATATCAAGCTCTTGAGACAGCAGTGGGGAGCAGCTGAATTCTTGTTTCATTTTTAAATTATACATCTTATGGTATAAATTTATAAGCATAAGTCCTTAGTTCTGTAATTTTGGACCAGTTATTTAAAGTCTATTAGGCTCAGTTACACTTCTATAAAGTGTAACTATTAACACTATCTCACTAGGCTGCTGTAAATTTTAAAAGAGATTTATGTTGTGAAAAAAATTAGTGTTTAATACTTAGCACATGATACAATACTTATTATTTAAATCATGATCCTAGTATCTCTTGTTCACATTCCCCTTTCTGCTTTCCCCAAAAGGATATTCCCAACTAATGACAAAAAAACACAATTAGACGTGCTTCCTGAGACAGCACCCATTGGGACTAGAGAATCCTCTGAGAAAGAAGCTGTTTGGATGGAAGAAGGTATTATTTACCACCTGGAACTAGGGGTGTGGAAGAAGATTTCTTTGTATCATTTGGAGACATCACACTGCTCAGAGTAGGAGATTTCAAGATGCATCTCAAGTCTTTCTCCTGTGGTCTATCCTGCTGGGAGGCAGTCTAGTGCATGGGAGCTAAAAGGCAGGACTTGCTTTGTGAGCCTCTTCAGGTCAGCGTGAGTCTGTTCAGGTGAGTGGAGAATCCTCCCTTGACTTATGCTTAGTAGAGTCTAAATCAGAGCTGCCTTTTTAAGTTGCAACAGGAACAAGAGAAAAAGAATCCATATCATCCACCTTTTAAAGAAGTTAGGCATCTACTGGCAAGGTGGAAGAAATCAACAAATCTATCAGGGATATACCTCTCAGAATGGGGCAGACCAACGTAACCTCCTGGAGGGATTTTGTCTTCCTGGGCTTCTCCAGTTCTGGGGAGTTGCAGCTCCTTCTCTTTGCCTTGTTCCTCTCTCTGTATCTAGTCACTCTGACCAGCAATGTCTTCATTATCATAGCCATCAGGCTGGATAGCCATCTGCACACCCCCATGTACCTCTTCCTTTCCTTCCTATCCTTCTCTGAGACCTGCTACACTTTGGGCATCATCCCTAGAATGCTCTCTGGCCTGGCTGGGGGGGACCAGGCTATCTCCTATGTGGGCTGTGCTGCCCAGATGTTCTTTTCTGCCTCATGGGCCTGTACTAACTGCTTCCTTCTGGCTGCCATGGGCTTTGACAGATATGTGGCCATCTGTGCTCCACTCCACTATGCCAGCCACATGAATCCTACCCTCTGTGCCCAGCTGGTCATTACTTCCTTCCTGACTGGATACCTCTTTGGACTGGGAATGACACTAGTTATTTTCCACCTCTCATTCTGCAGCTCCCATGAAATCCAGCACTTTTTTTGTGACACGCCACCTGTGCTGAGCCTAGCCTGTGGAGATACAGGCCCGAGTGAGCTGAGGATCTTTATCCTCAGTCTTTTGGTCCTCTTGGTCTCCTTCTTCTTCATCACCATCTCCTACGCCTACATCTTGGCAGCAATACTGAGGATCCCCTCTGCTGAGGGGCAGAAGAAGGCCTTCTCCACTTGTGCCTCGCACCTTACAGTGGTCATTATTCATTATGGCTGTGCTTCCTTCGTGTACCTGAGGCCCAAAGCCAGCTACTCTCTTGAGAGAGATCAGCTTATTGCCATGACCTATACTGTAGTGACCCCCCTCCTTAATCCCATTGTTTATAGTCTAAGGAATAGGGCTATACAGACAGCTCTGAGGAATGCTTTCAGAGGGAGATTGCTGGGTAAAGGATGAAGGTTACCCCAATAGGACACTTTCTTCTGTGTAGGCTGGGCATAGACCAAGAACCCAAGCCAAAGGGCCAGGTATTCAAGGCCTCAGGCCAAAGCTGTCCTACCCCCAATCTTCTGGGAAAGCCTTATCCTGCCTCTTGCCCTTCCCCCTGACTGCTTGGAATGCAGAGGCGGGGCTTCCTGCTCTGCTCACTGTGCACAACTCAAAATGAGCCCAAAATCTGAATTTTAACTTTCAGCCTCCTAGATGCCACCCCTAGTTACTGAAACCCATTGAGAATTAAAAATTTAATTAAGATAATCAAGAATTTTTTAATTGAGCTGAACAAAATGAGGGAAGTTTGGAGTGTTCAAGTTCAAGGCAGGGCTGGCTGGAGCCCATCAGGGATACTGTAGAGATTTCTAAAATCATTACATAATTAGACTATTTGACCTGTAATGTTCTTCCAAGATTTGAAACCTGGGGAATATCAGCTTGACAGGTTAGTTTAAAGCTTTGTTAAATGAACAGGTGGGTCATTTTTACTCCCACTGGGTGTCTTTCATCTTTTTATGTTTTTATTTTTTTTAATTTCAACTATTATTTCATATACAGTGGGGCACATGTGCTTATACATTCCTCATTGTGCTATTGACAGTAGCAAAAACATGGAATCATCTTTTTATATAGTTGTCCTCACTATCTCTGACTCTGTTACTTTGCCCTTTTTGTTTTGATTGATTTTCCAAGCTGGGTGCACTCTATTTCAGAAAATATATTTACTTCCTATTTTTTTTTATAACTGTTAATGTTCCCTGGTAGCTTCAGAATCTTGAGTGTCAAAGACCTTTCTCATTTGGGTCGCTTATCAAATTGGATACTGTTCTTTTGAATCTATTGCAGAACTATCTATTCTGCCTATTCCACTTTCCACATATAATGTGGTTATATATAGCGGCGGACATTATTAGAGAAAGTGTAATGAACTCACAAGACCGTCAGGCAGGAGTTTGAATCCAAACTCTTCAACTTACTAGCTGTGTGACTCTAGGTAAGTTATTTAACATTTTTTTCAGCTTCCGAGTCTTATCTTTACAATGGTTGGTGACTAAACAGGATCATGCATACAAAGAATTTAGCACAACCCTTGGATCATAGCGATCGTCCAATAAATTCCAGTTGCTACTATTAAAATGTGTGAAGGAAAAAGATATTGGCTTTTAGTTTAGGTAGAGTTTACTCTAGGTGGAGGATCAGAGAAGACTTCATGTCTTAAATAGTATCTGAACTTGTTCCTAAAGGATGGGTGAGCTTTGAATGCACTGACTGGGGAGAAAGTACATTCTCAGAAGAGAGAATGTAATAGCCAAAGGCTTGATGGTAAGACAATATAAGCCTAGTTTAATGTGTGTGAGTTATTCAGAGGGGCTGGAAACAACTCACAAATGATGCTGAGAAGTTAGTTTGAGTCATGACTTACTTGTTGAAATAATTTGAATACCTTGCTTCAGACATGGTCCTTTTGTCTATAGGAGATAAGGCACAGTAAAACGTTGAACAGAGAGAGGCATCTGGGAAGGGATTCAGGAAGATTAATCCAGCAGCAAAGGGGATGATAGATTTCAGTAGAGAGAAACCAGAGGCAAGGAGATCAGCAAGAAACCCATGGATATCAGCTTAAAAAAAGGCAAAGAGGCTTGAATATGGATAGTGACATTCAGAGACTGAAGGAAATCACAAACATGAGATTTTGAGAAGGTAGAATTCACAGGATTTGGCAGTGAGATAGAAGTGGGGCATGGCTTGAGAGACAAGGAAAGACCTTAGGCCGAGAAGATATTTTTCAGACAGAAATCCATATTTTTTCATGCTTTCAGGAAAGAAATACATCCTCTAATTGGAATTTGATGAAAACAATTTGAGAGGAAGGAAGCTAGAGCTCAGAGAAGAGAACAGGATGAAGACAAGTAGATGAGTTAGTCAGATAGCCAAAAGGGCCTCATCAGGGGAGAAAGGCCATCTACTCTGAAGTTCTCAATATTGGAAGAAGTAATGCCTCATTGCACTGAGGCCATGTGAGCAAATTCATTTCACCAGTTCATTCAGTCTGCCCAGCATAACATTGACTAAATGCACAGTGACGAATGGTTAGTAAGGATGTTTCAAGTATTGCTAAGTAATACTTAGAGGTCTAACTTCCACATGTAGTAGTCTTAAGTATGGAAGGGTATAAAATCACTTGGAGGGATTTTTCCAAATAGGTGTTTTTGGAATCTATCTAATTTGTTTCTACCTTGAAACAATTGATTTGGGATAGGGACAACATAATAGTCTTCAAAATCTCGTTTGGTGATTCAAATTTCCTCTCTTGATTAAGTATGTGACTACGCGCTTAGAAAGGGCAAACTCTTCTTCCAGGTACACACATTTGACCCACTAAATGACTAATAATTTGATTTAGGCCTTGAAAATTTTTGGCAGGGTTAGCATTGGGGGAATGGAATCACATCCACCTTTGCTTGTGATTATTTTCAGCACAAATAGTTTTAGACTATCCATATGTGGTAAGTGTGATATTAAACAATGCTAATTTTCGATGGCCTATATCTTTTCTAACTGTACTATTTTTGGTAACTTATAATCAGGCAATTTAGACATTTGTGAACATTAATTTTGAAAATACTTTCTGCTTGTTATATTCCATAGTATTTGACTATTTAAGAAAAGAATCACTAAAATACCTGTATGTTGTTAGTATCAATGATAACTTTTTAGCTTTAACCAACTTTTTGTTTAAAAAAGGCTCCTATGACAGGATTTGTCCTGCACAGATTCATTTCTATGCAGAGGAAGGGACTGAGACTTAAGATGGTAATCAAGTGGCAACATGAATGGATTGGTAAGTGGGGACTATTTGTGCAGAACGCTAGCAGTTTTATACACAGCAATTAAGATATCTAAGAATTCTCACCAGCAAATGACACCATTACCTTTTATAGATCAAATCAGAATGTCGGCATATAAACCTGTTCAGAATAAACCTGGCCTGAAAATTTTTGAAGATAGCATCACCTCTTCTTTTTTTAAAATTAATTCTTAATTTTATAAATAATTCTATTAACTGTTACTTTAACAGGATATTGAAGTATTATTTTTATTACATTAAAACTTAAGAGAAAATACGGGAGCTTGGAGGACAAGAGAAAGCCCTGCTATGCTGGAATTTTGTCTTTCTGAGAGTAATAACATCTACAATAATTTTGAAGTATGGAAAAAAAACAAGAAGAAAACAGGTGTTATGCTGATCTGTGTGTTGTTTCATTGTACAAACTAAAATATTCATGTTCCCCAGAAAATCAAATATCTTTATTTTCAAATTTAAATTTAAACACATTCCAAAGTTTAAAAAAATTGTTTGAAAATTGCCTTGGATTTTATTTATCTACTATACCATGGCCCTTCTTTACAGTAAAATTAGCTGCCCACTCTTATATGAGTACAGTTCCCAGAAATATAGAAGCTCAACATTTTACTTAACTTTGCCCCAAAAAATATTTTTAAAAAGAATTACTTTATTCTATAATCGGAATAAAGCAAAATGATAAAGACGTGCAAAACAGAACAAATAAAAATAGAAACTTTGACACCCCTCAGCAGTGACTAGTTGCATACAAAATAGCTTCCACTCCTCCAACTCTATTAACCTTTCTATCTCCCACCCTTGAGATTTTTTAAGATCCTACAATAAATGTAATATGCACACAAACACAAGCACACACACACACACACACACACACACACACACACGAGGCCATCTTTATCTTCCACATTTGCCTGTACTCTTTGCCCCCCAGTAAATTTCCCACGACACTAAGATTTTCTACGATCCACGAGGAGCTGCTTATTAGTTGCCAAAGTAGGAATTGGTGAAGCCAACGTAGTCATAGCCAGAGAGATGGCTTCGACCCCGTGGGTCCATATATTGCTGCATATGTGTGGCACAGAATGACACTTGCTCTGGGGTAAGGGCCTGAAAAGTATAAAAAGAGAAAAATACAGTTATAGGGATTCAAAATAGCTGGTTCCTTGGGGCTTCCCATATTACGCCATAAATGCAGGAGATGGAGAGTCTCTGGAAGACGCAAGCCCTATTTCTATTACACACAATTTTTATCTCATAAATTTATAATTTCTAATGAGTAACTTAACTTTTAATCTCAGCCCTTTCTTGAAAAAGAGAGCTTACTCACTTTGATTATTCTGTAAATCTCATTCCCTAAAGTTGTTTTATTAAATAGAAGGAATTATATGCCTAACAACATTTGTTGACCACTTGATCTATTTCATCTTCCTGGCTGCTTTGAGATGTGGGGACTAGCATGTTTTATGAGTAAGGTAAAATACTCAAGAAGGTAGAATAACTCACCAGTGGTTACACTGCCAGAAAGTGGTAGAGCTGGGACTTGAACCTATGATCCTCTTATGCCAAAGAGTTCCTCTATTCACTGTGCTGTTTGATTACCAAGTGGATCCCTAAAGACTCCAATAAGTTAGCGTGTGGGTGGGTGGCTCCAGATAGTGTCTGGAAGACCACATCATTTTCTTTTTGTAACAGCTTTGTCGAGGTATGATTGATAAAGAATTGCACCTTTAATGTGTACAGTTTGATGAGTTTAGACAATTGGATGAGTTTGTGCAAAACGATACCATCATGTATGTGACCCTTTGTAATCTGGTTTCTGCTTAATTGTTTTCCCTTTCACTTTCTGTTACTATCTTCTTACCTTATGCTTTAGGTATTAGGAAAATCTGTTTTCTCAAGTTCCTTTGCACACACACTTGCCTTTGCCTGAAACACTTAGGCTTTCCTTTGATGACTTGATGAGTTCCTGCACGTCCTTCAACACTCACCCTGTGTTAATCATAGATGATACTTTCCCTGATGCAAGTATTTTAAGGAGAGGAATGAAGAAAGCTCTTGGAATCAGAGAGAAGAGAGATTACTTCTGGTTGTAATAAAATTCCCCACATCTTTGTTCCCATGACAGATGTGTTTGCTTCTGTTACAGTGTTTTTAACTTGTAAAGTTCTGTCTTCCCCACTACACCTGAATTTAGGGACTGTGTCTTACTAAAGTTTGCACTCCTCATGCCTGGAACATAGTAAGCATTCAATAAATGCTCTTTG